CGCCGCACCTAACAGATGTTCCTTCGTCTGCCTCGAAGCGTCCCGCTTTCATCCGCACAATACGCTCCCTCTCAACTCCCTCAACAGCTACCAAATGGCAGCCGCCCCGACAGCTCCCCAATCCCCACACAAAAAGCAAGCTTGAAGACACTACACCGTCAAATCTCTTCCAATCACTGTGACGTGAATATCAAAATGGCGCAAGCCTTCGGGAAAGGAAGTCCCAAGATAGCCCGGAAAGGCCAAGTCCAAGCCGCAAAGCCCCCGCCGGCCGCCACCCTGACCCGCCCTCCCATCCCCCCACCCGCCAGGCCTGACAGCTCGGCTCCCAAACTCACCCTCGGTCCCGGCCGCGGTCTCGGTCACTCGAATAACCCGACATGGCGTCAATGGTTGCGGTTGGCGGGGAACGAAGTATATAGAAAAGCGTGCGACAAGTCGCTGGAAATGGCCTCGATGACGGCGAAGCCTTGCGGGGGCGGCAGCGGAGGAAGGACACCGATGACACCAGCCGAAGCTGCACTACTAGAGACCGGTAGAAATGAATGAGGTGCCGGCCGCTTTCCGGCAGCCGCTTTTATAGTCTGGACCGCCTCCTACGCCGCAGGGAACGCTGGGAGCCGCTCTATGACCTAATCGCCCCGCCCCTCGCGCATAGGCCGCAACGCCCGCTGGCGTTCCAGGATCGCCGCGCTTTCACCCCTCCCCGCGCCACTCTCTCAGGTCAGGGCCCACCCACCATTGGAATGCCTCATTCTGCACTCTCTTGACCTCACCTTCTTCTGGTCTTTCCACACCTCAAGCAAGCCACCCCGCCCTTTCCCAAGCCCAGCCCCGCCCACCCTCGCCACTCGGAGATGTTTACGTCTCCAAAGAGCCCTCACGTCTGTAACCAAAAGAGGGGGAAGGCGGGGCCTGGCGTTGTCACGTGGCTGTACCACCCCGGACCACCGAGAGAGCGGTCCGCACTACTTTCCCGTTGACGTCGGCGGAGGGATACAAAACGAAATAGCTCACCGGAAGTGCGCTGCTCGCACCCCGGGACCCGCCCGGGCTGCCGGCTGATGTGGACCGTCCGACCCGCGTGTCTGATAATCCTTTGACGGGTTTTGGTCGGCGGAGAATGGTCTCTAAACTTCCCAAACCGCCCCCGTTTCACGTCCTGTGAAAGGAAGTGCTCCTCTGATGACCAATCAGCGGCGAGAAGCTCTTTTAACGTCCGTCCTTCTTTCACGCCTCCTTCCCCGCGCTTTGGTTCGTGCGTCCGCGCCCCAGTGTCGGGTCTGCGTGGATCGGTCCTTCCAGGACACCGTCGCCTTCCCGGCCGCGTCGGAGTCCGGCGGCGACCTGCCTCTGAAACATGGCAGGCTCGGATGCTGGTGAGTGTCTCCCTGGGGTCCCAGTATGTGTGGACTGAAACCGTCCACCTCCAGGGAGGCCTCGGGCTAGCCCGGACTGGGTCTGGGCTGTCGGCGGGGCTCGTGACCTTCAGACGCCGCGTCGCGCTGGCGGGTTCCCTGGATAGGGTCTCTCAGCTTCACCACCTCTTCGCTTCGAGGCCGTGGAACAGCAGTATGCTGTGGGAGAGAGAGAGGCACTGGGGCGAGGCCGGTAGGACACTTGGGTCCTGGCTGTAAAAAGAGCGGTCAGAAGGGTCGTCCCCGGACTTGTCTTTCTGTGGGGCGTCTAGCCGCTGTCCGTGTGCCCTCCGCCCTTGCACTATGGGCCCTGAGGTCGTACCTGCTTTTGTATTGGTCTTTAAAGGAACAGCATTCTTAAGATTTATTATGCCCCTGCAGAATAGTAGAATATGCCCCTGTAGAATAGTTGTGCTTTTTTCTCTTCAGTGCCCTCTAGAGTCATGGGCTTTGTCTAGCACCGCTTTTGAAGAGCGAATTAATTTGGTTGTCTAGGACGCTTTCATCCTTTTCACAAGGACTGCGTACAAACCAGTTGTCATGGTTTGGCCAGCTGTGAGAAATGGGCGTGGGGAGGGGGATTATGTGCATGGAAAATACACTCTCATTCGTTTCCAGAACGTTACGTGTCCAGAACATAGTGGAGATGTTTGTTTCTAATACCGATTGAAAGTGCTTTCCTACCAATTCCCAGGCATTTCAAGGAACAAGTATTTTAAGCTAAGTTACTTTTGGTACAGAAACCGTTAAACTTTGCAAATCCCAGCAATATCTAGGGGAGAGGAGAATGTGGTACGCAGGAAACGTCAACAGTATTGATAATTCTGAGCTTCATGTACTTCCCATATTTTCTTTCATATAGATCGATATAATAAAAAAGAAAAACTAACAAATGCATTACCGTTGATGTTGTTATTATACCAGTTCTTAACAGCCTAAGTTTAATCACCACTTTTTCCGGCACCAGAGAAACCCTGACTTGCACAAGATAATTGGGTAAACACAAGACCAATACTATTGCAAGTGCGAAGCAGCCTCCATTAATGAGTTTCTGGTAACCTCGGATTATCATTAAACTGTTGTTTATGACATAATATTCCTGTTTACTTGTAAATATGTTTTAACTAAAAACACCCATGTAAGGCTTATATAAGTAACTTAAGATTTTAGGCTGCAACAGTATCAATTGAATTTGCAGTATAGTTTTGACTATGTAGAAATTACAGCACTCTGGAAATCATCCCAAGAAATTAAATACATCTTTTTAAAAACCATGCCTAAAGGGTCTTTGAAATTCTCTAACAATCAAATTCCTTATCTTCTGCAAAGTTCAGTGTCTGTTTTTGTTGGGGGGGAGGTTGTTGGATTTTTTAAATGTCTGTGTGATTTTTTTCTGGTGGTTTTTAAGACTGATCTTTCCCCCTTTTTCCCAACAGAGTGGGTAACCATTGCCAATAACCTTCTTTTTAAGTGTCATATACATCTGAGAATACATGAACTTCAAGACTGTGATGCTAATGTTTTTATTGCTCTTTATCAGTCTATTTTGGGAGAAAAGGTACCAGGTAAGAATACTAAAAGCAGGAGTAATTTTGCCATACAAAATTATGTGATTTTTTCCCCCCCCAGACCTCATAGTTATTCCTAGGAGTCAAGAAGATGATGCACACAATGTACAAGCAGTAATTGATTCACTGGCCTTGGACTACTTGCAGGTCAGCTTGTCTCACATAACAGGTTGGTATATGTATAACTATCACATAATTATGAATTTTTTAATAGCTCTATATTCTGTCTCCAGGAGAAAATATAGTGAAAGGAGATAAAGAATCTATTAAGAATCTCCTGGAAATATTTGATGGTTTGTTGGAGTATCTTACAGAACGCATCAGTGAAACATCTCATGAGAAAAGTAAGTTTAAGAATGGAAATTTGGTTTGGTTTTTTTTGGTATTGTTTTTATCTGTTCTGAACAGGTGAAACTGAACAGTATTTTAAAGAATCTGATCGAGGAGAACGTTTGGAAGAGCCAGAAAGTACTAAAGAATCTAAATCATCATGGAAAAGAGTTTCTTTTGGGAGGTAGCACTTAGTGTCTCTGAATTTGATGAAAATGGGCCCTGAGTGAAGGAGGGAACTTTTCCAGGTGCTCCTTGTCTTCTGAGATGTTGGGCCCCTCTTGGGATGGAGATGAAGCAGAATCCACTGGTGAAATCATTAGACTTGGAGACACAGCACACACCTTTTCTCTAAGAAGTAATGGTGAGTAGTTAAACCTGAAGTATCAGTTATTAAAAAATTTTACCTTTAATATTTTCTTTCCTAGGTGCTCAATGTCCTAATGAAATGCTGTCTAAAAAAGCCTTAGCCTCACCAAGTTCTAAATCACATGAAGATATGTTGTACCCTCCTAGTGTTTTGTCCAAGAGTAGGACATCCTTTGTTGAAGACAGTGAGTTGTAATGGATGTTAGTTCTTTACTGCATCGTAATATCCACTTTAATTTGTCTTACTAGCGGAAACCCTTTCTGTGAGTGGGATTCCAAATGCTAGGAAGCTAGGGGAGCCTATCCGAGCAGCTATTCCTTTACATCCACCCTACCACCCTTCAGAGCCTCGAGCACCCTGCCCCATAGGAAAAGAATACTTGCATTCAAGTCACTGCTCCCCAGCCGTAAATTCTACTGGAGAGCATACGGAATTTTCTGGGGTAAGTGGAAAAGCTTACTTTCAGTTGGCTAGTTTCAAATCAACTTTTTTTCTGTTTTTAATAGGATCTAGATGATGGACTTTTCTTAATTTCCAAGTTGCCTAAAGGCAGCAAATGGGAAGTATATCCAGCTCAGGTCCAAGGGCCTAGGACAAGGAAGCCTCCCAAAGGAAAAAGGTAACATTACTGCAGACTTCAGTGTTTACAGTATTTTACTGTCAAATGGTCACTTTTATTACAGAAATGAAAACAGAGCTACAGCCTCATCCTGCAATTCACCTTTCCCCCAGAGGCCAAGAAAGAGATTAACAGAACAAGAATTACATGATGTATCAGAAAAACTCTCTCAGCGGCTTTCTGAACTAGATTGGGCAAGTCTTGTTTTTTCATCTATATTGAGATTAACTAATGTTATATGTCTTTTCTCTGTTGCAGGACTTTCCATGCGTAGAAAGCCACCCTACAGATCCCATTCGCTCTCTCCATCTCCAGTTAACAAACACAAACAGTTCCACTTGGAGAGAAAAAGGCAGCGCAAGCCAAGAGAAACAGATGTCCGCCAATTCCAAGCACAGGTTCTTCCCCATCTCTTGACTACCATTAAGCAATAACTGTAATATATGACCTTTTCCCCTTTAGGCGTTTACTGAAGCATTTGAAAGGGAACTAAGAAGACATAAAGTTCAAGAGAATATTGGACCTCTAAGAATACATGAGAAGGAGGAGGAAACAGTGGGTAAAAGTCTCCACTGTAATAAATGCCATTTGATCAGATGAGTGGGAAGTACAAAGATGATCTTTTTAAAAGAAGAAGGGGCCAACAGGGCCTTAATCATGAGCTCTTTAGGAAAAGGCAGGATTTCATGTCATGATACAGGACTTGCTTATTAATAAGGCATTCAGGTTGCTAAAATATGACGAGACATGGTTCCAAAGAAAAGTAGTGTTTTTCCGCTACTTAAAACTTCCCATCAGTTTTTAAGGGTTTATTTGACTTAGCAGTTCACCAGGGGCTTAAAAACTACTCTAGGCTGACAAAATTAAAGAAGAGTAAGAGAAGACAGAACATCCTAGTTGGCTATAGACCTGGTTGTAAGAAACCCAAAACAGAAGTTTTCATTGCCTTTCAAAAGAATGGTTACAGAAACTAAGTGAAATCATGGGGAAAATGCTTATGCTAAAATATTCATGAACAAAACAGGATATAAAGTACAGTATGGTTACAACTAAGCATACTGCATAGTTGCCTGAGAATTTTTTAAATCTACATGGAAAAAGAGAAGTACATTGAAACATTAATGGTTAAAAAAAAGATTAATAGTGGTTGTATTTAGGGTGTGGGACTATGGTGACTGAAACTTGAAAAAGATTCAGTGCTTTTTCAAATTCCAAGGGATGCCAGAGGCCAAAAGGTGCATTTAACTTAGAGTAAATGAATATTAACCAGATTTTACAAATTTGAAGTAAGGTGGTTTGGCTTACTGTTAGCTAAAAAACTAAAAAACTACCGTTAGCTGTTTTTGTCAGTATGTAATATTTAAGATGATGTATGAAAGAACTGTTAGACCTTTTATTTTTATTCTGTTTTATATCTGCTTCTAAGGAAAAAATATACAGAGGAGAAGCTGTTCGTAAAGGAACTCCAGAATGTAGTCAGCCCTGGAAGATTTACTCTAGAAAAACCACAACGCAGAGTCTAAGAGGTGGCCTCCCAAAGCCAAATAAAGCAGTTCCAAGTAAGAACCACAGAATTGTACTTTATGGAAAACTGGCAACCTTTGAAAGCATGTGCAACATTCCAAGGACACAGCACTGAAAGCTAACATCCACCAGTTAGCCGAAGAAAGTTTTTTTTTTTTCCCAATCACTGCCATGTGGCTGGTTTTCCGTAGAGGGCTAAAACTCTTCAATAAGGAAGTACTTCAGGGAGGCCTATATATTGGCACCCAAGGAATGCCAGGACTGCCACCTGCTGCTCCAGCGTTAGCCTCACTCGTGTGCTTACTCACTTTGACTGCCTTTTTGTCTATTTCTGGGAGGTTGGTAGAATGAAAGGGATGCTCCAAGGCAAGCAGATGGCCTGTCCACCTCCTATATATTGACAGTGCCAATGAGTGTAGAGTCTTGTTACAAGAAACAAAGTCATGAGAAATGCCAGGCTTCCTGTTACACCCAAAGACTGCTGGCCCTCCTACTCTATCCTTTAGACCAGAAACTTTTTCTTCTAAGCACTTGCCTACCGGGAAGGTTGAGGAGTCTTGTTTTACCGTACGTAGAGAATCTACCCACAGGCACTGAAGCGGCTGAGCAATTAGGATGGACTTCCCAGGACCAGCATGGCATCAATCCAGAACTATTGAGCTTATTTTTATCCTTACCAGTAGTTGGCTTACTCCAATCAGAGGAGTAATGCAAATTATTATAAGTACATTTAGAATTGTTCTTTTCAGGATCAAAACCACATCACTTACATAAGCTTTGATCTACCAGGGATGTTGGATGACAGTTCTTGTCCACGTCTCAGATTAAGAACATCTTATTTTACCTTGCAGTGAAAGTAAGTGAACACAGTCTCCTGCCCCTTATGCTGGAGCAGTTTCCGTTTCTTTATGTTTCTGGCCCAACACTAAGCAAAATGTGGAAACAGCAAATTGCACAGGTTGAACAGCTTAAGAAAGAAGCATGTAGAGAAAATCGATCAAAGAAGAAACTCCAAGATGAAGTAAGTTACTGTC